CATGCCGCCGCACTCCAACCTGGGAGACAAAGTGAGACTCTGTCTCAAAAAAATTAAAGGAGAAGTTGGGCTTTTTTGTGGAAGACCTTGAATTAGATATGGGTAGTTTGCTTTGGCAAGTCAGAGACTTAAGCAGGGAAAGCGAGAGAACAGTAAGCAAGAAAAATATACTGCAGGCTATAGATTGGACATGAAGAGAGACAGTATTGAAGGCAAGTAAATTCGGTAGAAGGATTCAAATGCACTGTTTCCTGTTATCTCAGTGACAGAAAAAAAAAAAAAAAAAAAGGATTCAAATGCAGTACAGCAGAGAAACCATGAGAACCAGAACTGGGTATAAGTGAAAACAGAAGACAGGAGAGGTTAGTTCTGACAGACACTTGGTAATAAGACTCTACAAGGGCTTTAGACTAAAGAAGTGATGACCGGGTGGGGCCAAGGATATGGAATCAGGGATGGGTATATGATTCATAGAAACAGGAAAGTTTGGGGGGTCTAGTTTGCTGATAATTTCACCCTTAATTTCCTTTCAAGCAAGGGGAAACTGAGGCTCTGAAAAGTAAGGCGATCCAGGGGCACAGAAGATACTTAGGCTACTTTCCGAACACAAAGCCTGGGGTTACAGGGGCTGCTACAACAGAGCCGGCTTCGAAGCGGGGCTAAGGTGGCCGAACCACACTCATCTAGCGTGTGCCTGGCAGGGAACCAGGCCTGGGACAGACCTGACAGCCATGAGGTTTCCTCCTTTTTCGCCTCTGCCTTTACTCACCAGCGCCACGGCGTCTGCACCCAGCTACCACTAACCTCGCGCCGCGGTACTCACACACGCGGAGACCAGGATACCCACAGTCCAGTGCAATTCTTCCGGAAGTGTGGGCGGGCTCAACACCCTACTTCCGTTGCTGTGTTGCGGAGGTGACCTAGAGACAGGAATCGGAAGGGCGGGATTTGGAGCCATAGCCAATCGTCGCATTAGGCCGAATCGCGGGGGCCGGCTAAACGCGTGCGGGGGAGGTGGCTTCTTCCGGCCGGGCCGAGAGGTGGTTACATTCGTTGAAGGACACCAGCTGCGGAATTTGCGGCTTTGGCAGGTGGGTGAAGAGGGGAGTCCGGGCTTGGACCTGAATTAACCTCTTTTCTTCTGTATGTCCATAGCTGTTTGTTCCCACCGAGCTGTGCTTTAGGAAGCTGGCCAGCCGGGCCTCCTTTAGGTGCGCTGCAGCCTTTTTCAAAGCGAGTGAATGTGGCCCGGCCCCTACAGTTCGCCAGGCCCGCTGTAAAAGGGTTAGATTTCAGTCTATAGACGATCAGTGGGAAGGCCTTTCCTAGGAGGTAACCAGAACAGAGAGCTGTAAACTCCGTGAATGCAAGAGGCTGCTTCTGTTACCTGAGTGGTTCTCACTCATCTTTGCCTTCCTTACCTCGTGATCTCACCATTCCAGGTAGGTGTTAAGTTAGAAAGGAAAATAGCAATTGACAGATATCTCCCTCTTCCATTTCATCAAGACCCAGCTGAGTCACTGTCACTGCCTACCAATCTCGACCGGACCTCGACCGGCTCGTCTGTGTTGCCAATCGACTCGGCGTGGCGTCGGTCGTGGTAGATAGGCGGTCATGCATACGAATTTTCAGCTCTTGTTCTGGTGACCTTTTGAATACGTCTTGTCTATAAAAGAAATTCATGCCTTTGTAAAATACACAGGTACTATAGATTAAGCTGCCTTTGCTATATATATTTAATGTTGCTTTCTTTCTTTTTTTAAAAGATTGAAATCATGGCAGGTCCAGAAAGTGATGCGCAATACCAGTTCACTGGTATTAAAAAATATTTCAACTCTTATACTCTCACAGGTAGAATGAACGTAAGTATTGATAACTTTAAGCAGTTATATTTAAGTCTTGTTTACTTTTTTCTTTCTTTCTCAGTGTGTACTGGCCACATATGGAAGCATTGCATTGATTGTCTTATATTTCAAGTTAAGGTCCAAAAAAACTCCAGCTGTGAAAGCAACATAAATGGTAAGAAGTTGACATTTAAACCTTTATAATTTATTTGTATCTAAACTGTTTGCTTTGTTTATAGGATTTTAAACTGTCTACGGTTCTTAACCTCATCTGTTAAGTTCCCATGCCTGGAGAAGCTAATGCCAACTCATCATGTGATAATTCAATTTGTACAATAAATTATGAACCTGGAAAAGCTGGTTGTCTTTATTTACAAGATATCAAAAA